TTTTTTTTCTTTTTTTTTTACTGCAAAACCTAGAACAGTGCTTGGCAGGTAGTAAGTACTCAATGAATGTTTGTTGGATGAACCCAATAAGTAAACAAGATAGAGGACACATGTAGGGATCTGCCCGTGAACCTCGACCCCTGGCTCCTGAGTCTGGCAGTGGGTGCAGTGGCAGCTCCTGTCTGTGAGGGCCCCAGAGGCTGGCAGCAGGATGCCTCCGTGGAAAATTCCCTTAACGCCTTTGCCTCTGCAGCTGTTCCTCCGGGATGATCTCTTTGGGGGATCATGCTCAGATATTTGTCTCAAAGAGTCCCAGGCCAAACCTCAGGGACCTCAGAGCGTTTAGAAAAATAACACCTCTGTGAGCTTGGTCCAGGCAGATCCCATGCAGAGAGGAGTTTGTCCCCTTCCAGTCCCCGAGGTCCTGGCTATTGCCAGCATGGAGTGACCTGTGTCACCTCTGAGTGCCAGGCAAGGGTTCAGCAGCTGACGACTCAGCTTCTGCAGGATGCTGGCAGCATAGCCAGCGAGATAGTTGGAAGCCGTCAGGGCACAGGGAAGGGGCCGAGGGTGCCCTGAGTGTGCATGGGGGGCAGCCCTGCTGCAGTCCAAGCCTTTGATTCCCAAGCTATGTGCACAGTTTCCTCTGGACTCTGCCATGTGGCCCAGCCACCCATACCTGGAATAGGGGCTAAGCCAAGCTGCTCTCTCCTCCAAAGGGAGGCAGCCTGTGTGCTTTGTCCGTTTGCCTTTGCAGAGACCTCGATCTTCACGCAAGGCAAGCAGCAGCCCCTGTAAGCACACGAGACAATCCCAAGTGTCAGTGGGAAGGAGATCCCTTTCCTGATGGGGCTGCCTGTGTCCAGTCCCTCCCAGCTTCCCCAGGGCCCTGGGGCTCTGCAGGCATTCAGAAGTGGAAGCCAGCCACAGCCTGGGACTGAAGAGGTTAATGTGCATCTGCCTCCGAATGTTAATGTGTCTAGGTGATGTCAGTGGGAGCCATGAAGAAGGGAGTGGGGAGGGCAGTTGGGCTTGGAGGCGGCAGCGGCTGCCAGGCTACGGAGGAAGACCCCCTTCCCAACTGCGGGGCTTGCGCTCCGGGACAAGGTGGCAGGCGCTGGAGGCTGCCGCAGCCTGCGTGGGTGGAGGGGAGCTCAGCTCGGTTGTGGGAGCAGGCGACCGGCACTGGCTGGATGGACCTGGAAGCCTCGCTGCTGCCCACTGGTCCCAACGCCAGCAACACCTCTGATGGCCCCGATAACCTCACTTCGGCAGGTGAGTTGACTGGGAGCCCTCCCTCCTCTGGGAAACAGCCAACGCTTGCTCCTTCTGTCCCCAGGATCACCTCCTCGCACGGGGAGCATCTCCTACATCAACATCATCATGCCTTCGGTGTTCGGCACCATCTGCCTCCTGGGCATCATCGGGAACTCCACGGTCATCTTCGCGGTCGTGAAGAAGTCCAAGCTGCACTGGTGCAACAACGTCCCCGACATCTTCATCATCAACCTCTCGGTAGTAGATCTCCTCTTTCTCCTGGGCATGCCCTTCATGATCCACCAGCTCATGGGCAATGGGGTGTGGCACTTTGGGGAGACCATGTGCACCCTCATCACGGCCATGGATGCCAATAGTCAGTTCACCAGCACCTACATCCTGACCGCCATGGCCATTGACCGCTACCTGGCCACTGTCCACCCCATCTCTTCCACGAAGTTCCGGAAGCCCTCTGTGGCCACCCTGGTGATCTGCCTCCTGTGGGCCCTCTCCTTCATCAGCATCACCCCTGTGTGGCTGTATGCCAGACTCATCCCCTTCCCAGGAGGTGCAGTGGGCTGCGGCATACGCCTGCCCAACCCAGACACTGACCTCTACTGGTTCACCCTGTACCAGTTTTTCCTGGCCTTTGCCCTGCCTTTTGTGGTCATCACAGCCGCATACGTGAGGATCCTGCAGCGCATGACGTCCTCAGTGGCCCCCGCCTCCCAGCGCAGCATCCGGCTGCGGACAAAGAGGGTGACCCGCACAGCCATCGCCATCTGTCTGGTCTTCTTTGTGTGCTGGGCACCCTACTATGTGCTACAGCTGACCCAGTTGTCCATCAGCCGCCCGACCCTCACCTTTGTCTACTTATACAATGCGGCCATCAGCTTGGGCTATGCCAACAGCTGCCTCAACCCCTTTGTGTACATCGTGCTCTGTGAGACGTTCCGCAAACGCTTGGTCCTGTCGGTGAAGCCTGCAGCCCAGGGGCAGCTTCGCGCTGTCAGCAACGCTCAGACGGCTGACGAGGAGAGGACAGAAAGCAAAGGCACCTGATACTTCCCCTGCCACCCTGCACACCTCCAAGTCAGGGCACCACAACACGCCACCGGGAGAGATGCTGAGAAAAACCCAAGACCGCTCGGGAAATGCAGGAAGGCCGGGTTGTGAGGGGTTGTTGCAATGAAATAAATACATTCCATGGGGCTCACACGTTGCTGGGGAGGCCTGGAGTCAGGTTTGGGGTTTTCAGATATCAGAAATCCCCTTGGGGGAGCAGGATGAGACCTTTGGATAGAACAGAAGCTGAGCAAGAGAACATGTTGGTTTGGATAACCGGTTGCACTATATCTGTGAGCTCTCAAATGTCTTCTTCCCAAGGCAAGAGGTGGAAGGGTACTGACTGGGTTTGTTTAAAGTCAGGCAGGGCTGGAGTGAGCAGCCAGGGCCATGTTGCACAAGGCCTGAGAGACGGGAAAGGGCCCGATCGCTCTTTCCCGCCTCTCACTGGTGCGATGGAAGGTGGCCTTTCTCCCAAGCTGGTGGATAATGAAAAATAAAGCATCCCATCTCTCGGCGTTCCAGCATCCTGTCAATTTCCCTTTTGCTCTAGAGGATGCATGTTTATTTGAGGGGATGTGGCACTGAGCCCACAGGAGTAAAAGCCCAGTTTGCTAGGAGGTCTGCTTACTGAAAACAAGGAGACCTGGGGTGGGTGTGGTTGGGGGTCTTAAAACTAATAAAAGCTGGGGTCGGGGGGCTTTTGCAGCTCTGGTGACATTCTCTCCACGGGGCACATTTGCTCAGTCACTAATCCAGCTTGAGTGTCCGTGTGTTCTGCATGTGCAGGGGTCATTCTAGTGCCCGGTGTGTTGGCATCATCTTTTTGCTCTAGCCCTTCCTCTCCAAAATAAAATCAAATAAAGGAAAATCTCCACCCACATCACTCTGGATGTTCTTGTGGACTTGGGGG